CCTAATTAGCTGAGGATGTGTTTAGGTTCCATTCAAAAAGTGGGCATTCCTGGCCAGGCATGGTGGCTCACACCTGTAATCTCAGAGCTTTGGGAGACTGAGGTAGGAGGATCACTTGAGCCCAGGAATTTGAGATGAGCCTAGGCAACATAGTGAGACTCTTATCTCTATCAAAAAATAAAAATAAAAATGAGCCAGGCATGGTGCGGTGGCACGCACCTACTGCTAGGGGGGCTGAGGTGGGAGGATCACTTGAGCCTGGGAGGTTGAGGCTGCAGTGATCCCTGATCACAACATTGCATTTCAGCCTGGGTGACAGAGTGAGACCCTGTCTCAGAAAAAAAAAAAAAAAAGTCATTCCTGAAACCTCAGAATAGACCTACCTTGCCAAGGGCTTCCTTATGGGTAAGGACCTTATGGACCTGCTGGGACCCAAACTAGGCCTCACCTGATACGACCTGTCCTTCTCAAAACACCTAAACTTGGGAGAACATTGTCCCCCAGTGCTGGGGTAGGAGAGTCTGCCTGTTATTCTGCCTCTATGCAGAGAAGGAGCCCCAGATCAGCTTTTCCATGACAGGACAGTTTCCAAGATGCCACCTGTACTTGGAAGAAGCCAGGTTAAAATACTTTTCAAGTAAAACTTTCTTGATATTACTCTATCTTTCCCCAGGAGGACTGCATTACAACAAATTCGGACACCTGTGGCCTCTCCCTTCTATGCAAAGCAAAAAGCCAGCAGCAGCCCCAAGCTGATAAGATTAATCTAAAGAGCAAATTATGGTGTAATTTCCTATGCTGAAACTTTGTAGTTAATTTTTTAAAAAGGTTTCATTTTCCTATTGGTCTGATTTCACAGGAACATTTTACCTGTTTGTGAGGCATTTTTTCTCCTGGAAGAGAGGTGCTGATTGGCCCCAAGTGACTGACAATCTGGTGTAACGAAAATTTCCAATGTAAACTCATTTTCCCTCGGTTTCAGCAATTTTAAATCTATATATAGAGATATCTTTGTCAGCATTGCATCGTTAGCTTCTCCTGATAAACTAATTGCCTCACATTGTCACTGCAAATCGACACCTATTAATGGGTCTCACCTCCCAACTGCTTCCCCCTCTGTTCTTCCTGCTAGCATGTGCCGGCAACTTTGTCCACGGACACAAGTGCGATATCACCTTACAGGAGATCATCAAAACTTTGAACAGCCTCACAGAGCAGAAGGTGAGTACCTATCTGGCACCATCTCTCCAGATTCTCTTGCTCTCTCATTTCTGCCTGGACCAAGACTCTGTGCACCGAGTTGACCGTAACAGACATCTTTGCTGCCTCCAAGGTAAGAAGCCGTCCCACGGTCTGTTTTAGCAAGGTTTTCTTGAATCTCACTGTTCCCTCTGCAGCAGCATGCATGTCTGCCCACCTCCAGACACACAGGCACCATCTGCCGCCCCCCATCAGCCCGTGTCCCTTCCACCTCGACTCGCCTACAAAGCCCAGAGAGGTCTGTTTCTTGGCCCCCAGAGCCCAAAGATACACATTGCTATCTGTGGCATTTGTCTTTCCAGAACACAACTGAGAAGGAAACCTTCTGCAGGGCTGCGACTGTGCTCCGGCAGTTCTACAGCCACCATGAGAAGGACACTCGCTGCCTGGGTGCGACTGCACAGCAGTTCCACAGGCACAAGCAGCTGATCCGATTCCTGAAACGGCTCGACAGGAACCTCTGGGGCCTGGCGGGCTTGGTAAGCTGCACTGTATTCCTGGCAAGCCGGCCCAATGCAAGCTAATGAAATGTTTCTTTTGCAGAATTCCTGTCCTGTGAAGGAAGCCAACCAGAGTACGTTGGAAAACTTCTTGGAAAGGCTAAAGACGATCATGAGAGAGAAATATTCAAAGTGTTCGAGCTGAATATTTTAATTTATGAGTTTTTGATAGCTTTATTTTTTAAGTATTTATATATTTATAACTCATCATAAAATAAAGTATATATAGAATCTAACAGCAATGGCATTTAATGTATTGGCTATGTTT